AATCTGGGTTTTCTAATTGGTAATATTCAAAAGAAAAATAAACTTCCCACATCTTCATGACAGGACGTAGACCCACAATGTGGAGCCAGGTACCTGCTGAAGGCAGCCTCCCACCCTCCTACAGAAACTGTGGGATATATTCTTGCTATTCACATTTCAAAGCAATAGTTCCCAAGTCCTAGATAAAGACAAGTCTGAGTCAAAAAAGACAAATGACCTATTTAACTGATAAAAATGATTTACATATATTTCAAAAACTGGTGAAAATAATTATAAAAATTTTCCACCTAAATGCTTTAAGAAAAGGGAGAAGAGCAAAAATTCTTCCCTCACTCTAAAGAGAAATCATTAAGCCTCTTCTAATTTGTATTTGCTCCTACAACAGCCAGGTCTAAGGCATGGTCTTGAATTCCCTAACGTCTGAATTCTTGTAGGCACGTAAGGGATGAACTTGGGCACACTGTATGCACAGAAAAGAGGATTTGTGGGGAAGGAAAAAGCACAAGACAGCAAGGAGCTATCAAGAGCCATGGGGTGGGGGCAGGGCACAACTGATGAAAGGACTGGTTTGTGCTACAGGTACAGGCCCAGGCAGGGCTACGCACTGACTGATTCCTGAGTCCATAAAGGCATAGGAGATTAAGATCAGATGGTCCAGAAGCCTGGGTTGGAGAAGGAAACGGGCTCCTGCTAAACAGATCTGGGGTTGAGATGAGCCAGGAGTCTTCTGGGCACTGCGTGTGCTTTTGGCAGAAAACTGTAGGAGCAAAACTGCCATGGGCACAATTCCTGAGGGTAGAACCCTGTCTTAGGCCAGGTGTGGCCGTGCGAATGCCCAGTGGGCGTGCTCAGGAGTGGGTTAGCATTGGGTGGGGGCTGGCAGCAGGATGCGGGGAAGGGATGTTTCTTAGAACTGCTTTCCTCTAAGTTCCCAGTCCCCTTTCTCCCCGGGAGGAGGCCTGGAGGAAGAGGACAGTGCCCAGCGGGACAGCGCCTGTGCAGAACCCGGCCGCGCCTCCTGCGGACACCAGGTGACTTCCTCCAACCCAGACTCGGCCATGTCTTTCTTCTGACAGAAAACTTGCGGAGTTTCCTCAACACCAGTCAATGCTCCAACCCCAACGGGGTGTCCAGCAACTCACTAACGACACCACCCAGAGTCAGCGCTGACCCCACAAGCTCAGCACTCTTCCCGCAGCTGCTCTCCTGCAGACGCCAGTCCCTGCCTCTGGACACCCGTCTTCATTTCTGAACCCCTGCCTACAAACCAGGGACGCCCACACCCTCCTCAAGTTCAATAATGTGGCAGAACTACTCACAGAACTAAGAGAAGCGCTGTGCGCACCGACACCAGCGTATTCTAAAAGATGCGAACAGACACCAGCGTATTCAGGAACAGCCACGCGGAGGAGGCGCACAGGGCAAGGGGACTGGCGGCAAAGTTGGCGCAGGCAGGTGATTTGCTTCGCTTCCTCACACACCTCACAAAAGCCTTTCCTTCAAGACCCGCTGGCAGTCCCCAAACCACGAGCCACGGCAGAGCTTTCCCATTAATAAGTCCTGTTTGCTCACATGAACTCCATGTTTTGATGGGGCCTCAATCTCATTCTGAACAGGGTAAAGTAGGGACGGGATTCCGGACCACAGCTCCTCCCACGCCGGCACCGCGCAGGCCGCCGCGGTGTCTTCCGGATGAGCTCCTACTCACTCCACAGCCCGGGGAAAGTGCAGGGCTACCGGCGCAGAGCTGCACAAGGAGGGCTGCAGGCTGGGCCAGAGCCGCTGTACGGGGACTGACAAGAGCGCGGGTCCCTCACCGGAGGGGACTGAGGACAGAGGGCTGAGCGGGAACTCCATTCACAGACTCCTCCCACCGCCGCCATTTCCCGCCGGTTCCGATGAGGCCTCCACAGCCTTGGGACGCCCTGCCCTGCACACTCACCATTTCCCGACTTCAGGAGTGTCCCAGAGTCTTAGATACGAATCATCCAATACCGGCAGGTCACAGAGCCACAGAGGCTGAGGCTGTGGCAGAATCACCGAGGCTTCCCTAAGGAGCGGGAGCAGAGCGATGAGGCCCTAACCGAGCTCTGGCTGGAGCTACAAGCAAAAGCCGCGCCAGATCCCGGATGCCGCACCCTCCTCTCTGCTGCGCGCCTCATTCGGCAGTTGTCAATCCAGCGCTCTAATTGGATAGAGCTGTAAGTCTCCCGCCTCAGGCCTTGAGTGACAGAAGTTGCAACCATACACAGCACTGAATGAGGCGAGAGTGACAGGCTCTGGCCTCCTGGTACTTTGAGGCAGGTTTTTTGTGTTTGTTTTTTGAGTCTGGCTCTTCTCGCCCAGGCTGGAGTGCAGTGGCGCGAACTCGGCTCTCTGCAACCTCTGCCTCCCGGGTTTAAGCGATTCTCCTCAGCCTCCCAAGTAGCTGGGATTACAGGTGCCCACCACCACACCCGGCCAATTTCTGTATTTTTAGCAGAGACAGGGTTTCACCATGTTGGCCAGGCTGGTCTTGAACTCCTGACCTCAGGGTATCTGTTCGCCTATGTCTCCCAAAATGCTGGGATTAAAGGCGTGAGCCACCACGCCCGGCCCAGGCTGGGGTGTTATCTCTGTGCTTGGCTTGGTACAGCCCAGTGGTCATTTTTTTAACCTTGTGGTATGTAAGGTTAGGTCCATTTATAATATAAATTATACACACACGCATGCATGCACGCACATGCACACACACGTACACATGCACGCGTGCATACACAAACTTGTTCACAAACGGAAACAATATAATGACAATTATTTTAATGTTTTATAACCTTTCTGGCCTCTGGTCTTTTGAGTAGGACACATGAGATTTTAAGAAGGAAGTAATCCTCTAAAAAATAAAATGTTAGCTATTAGTGAATTTTCAATTTTTTATTAGCCACATCGAAAATAATAAAAACAAGTGAGATTGTTTGTGATAATTTTAGCCTACTATATCCAAAATATTATTGTTTTAATATGTGATCAATATATAATTGAGAGGTGAAGCCAGCTGGACTTCCTGGGTAAACTGGGGACTTGGAGAACTTTCCTGTCTTACAAGAGGATTGTAAAATGTACCAATCAGCACTCTGTAAAAACGCACCAATCAGTGCTCTGTAGCTAGCAAGGGGATTGTAAAATGCACCAATCAGCACTCTGTAAAATGCACCAATCAGCAGGATCCTAAAAGTAGCCAATTGCAGGGAGGATTGAAAAAAGGGCACTGTGATAGGACAAAAACGGAACACGGGAGGGCACAATTAAGGGGAAATGGGAGGTGGAATAAAAGCTGACCACCCCAGCCAGCAGTGGCAACCAACTGGGGTCCCCTTCGATGCTGTGGAAGCTTTGTTATTTCCCTCTTCAAAATAAACCTTGCTACTGCTCACTCTTTGGGTTCGTGCTATCTTTAAAAGCTGT